GGCAGAGTGGCACTGGCGCGCCCGTGAGGTGGCACCAGTGCCCGGGAGGAGGCCCGAGGACACAGATGCCCTGCCTGCCCGTGGGATAGCACCGGCACCCGGCGAAGGCCCAGCCCCCCCGGGAGGTGGCACCGGCGCCCGGCGAACGCCCGACGACCAGGATGCCCAACCCGCCCGTGAGGTGGCACCGACGCCCAGTGAAGGCCAGACGACCAGGATGCCCAGCCCGCCCGTGAGGTGGCACAAGCGCCCGGCAAAGGCCCGACGACCAGGATGCCCAGCCCGCTCGTGGAGTGGCACCCGCGGCTGGCGGAGGCCCAGCCCGCTCGTGAAGTGGCACCGGCGCCCGGCGGAGGCCCGCGGTCCTCACCAGCCGGATCAGCGGCCGCCGTTGCCCAGCCTCCTGCCCCACACGCGGCCTTACCGAGGCACTGCCCCACTGGTGTGCTGAACGGGTTCCCCAGGAGGAACTCCATCTTGGGTGGACAACACGCAGCGGCCCGGGCCCCCTGTCTGCCACCTAGGCCTCCGCTGTAACCCGCCGGACTCCCGTCCTGACTGACACTTGCCCCCTCCCCACTCTCTGGAACGCCGAGCTTAGGGCCTTTGGCCCCGCCCCCTTGCCGCGTCTCTATTGGGGGACACCTACGAAGCCCGCCTCCTATTGGTCGTTACACCTCTGTCAGCAAAGCCCCCACCCACCCCGCAGCGTCCGATTGGGCGGAGGAGCGAGCTAGGTCACCGGAGTCCCTGTCAGCCGTGGCGGCACCTCCCCTGGCCCGCCCCCAAAGGGGAAGCTGCGCATTTTGATTCCTCTGTATATTGGTCAATCTAAAGGATTCTTACTATTATTGGACAAAAGACGAGTCAATCACGCAAATGGACGGAACAGAGGTGAATCTAGGAATATCCCCGCCCATAGAAAGTACTGATTGGAGAAACATTTGTTTTCTCTACGGCTGGTTGGTGTAAGGAGTGTTTCACCACACGGAGATGTGGTCACGTGACTTGTCAACTTTCACCCAGGATGTCTCCCTTCTGACTTCCCCTTAGCAACCAAGTCGCGGCGCTTGGTTCCCCAGCAACCGGGAGACGCGTCTGCTGCGTGGAACCGCCGAGTTCCCAGCGCTTGAGAAGGTGAGACCTGGGAGCTGAGGCTCCCGGAGGACTTGCAGGGACAGATAGTGCCCGACGTAACTCTTTCCTGTGACCTTTTTCTCGGAGAACGCCGGCCCGGCCCTTCTCATTTATAAAATGAGCACGTAGGTCCTCTCCCAGCCACTTTACAGTCGTGGATCCTGTTGACTTCAGGTTATCATTTCCCAGGAAAATTCTGGATCTGTTATCTGTGAGGAGGCCACTCCGTTGACAGTTGTGTAAAACTCTGCTGCTTTCCCCAGCTCCAACCTCTCTGGTCTTCAACAACACTATCATCAGGCAAGTCAAAGGGGACCCAGGTTGGGTGGTAAAGGCCGTGAAGGAAGAATGCGGTGTTTTTTAGGGAAAACGTGGGGGAAGATGAACCAGCCGTGCAACTCGATGGAGCCGAGGGTGATGGACGATGACATGCTCAAGCTGGCCGTCGGGGACCAGGGCCCCCAGGAGGAGGCCGGGCAGCTGGCCAAGCAGGAGGGCATCCTCTTCAAGGATGTCCTGTCCCTGCAGCTGGACTTTCGGAGTATGTATCCAAGGTTCAGGGGTGGTGGCCAGCTCTGCAGTTGGGGCATCTTTGCTTCCTCCAGGAAAAACAGCAGATGAACCCAAAGGGGAACAGGATGATGGCCAGGAGGATTCCCAGGAAGGTGAAGCAGTCCTCCAGCACCCTATCCCTGCACCTGAGACTGAAATCACCTTCCATTATTTCAGACATCCTCCGCATAGACAACCTCTGGCAGTTTGAGAACTTGAGGAAGCTGCAGCTGGACAATAACATCATTGAGAAGATCGAGGGCCTGGAGAACCTCGCACACCTGGTCTGGCTGGGTAAGGCCCTTTCCTCTGTGTGTCCACCCTAAAGCAGACCCTCACAGCCCTCTCTTCTTCCCAGATCTGTCTTTCAACAACATTGAGACCATCGAGGGGCTGGACACACTGGTGAACCTGGAGGACCTGAGCTTGTTCAACAACCGGATCTCCAAGATCGACTCCCTGGACGCCCTCGTCAAGCTGCAGGTGTTGTCGCTGGGCAACAACCGGATTGACAACATGATGAACGTGAGTGGCCGCCCAGCCCGCCCTCACGCACAGAAAATGGGCCTTTCTCCCTTTTTCTCCCCAGATCATCTACCTCCGGCGGTTCAAGTGCCTGCGGACGCTCAGCCTCTCTAGGAACCCTATCTCTGAGGCAGAGGATTACAAGATGTTCATCTGTGCCTACCTTCCTGACCTCATGTACCTGGACTACCGGCGCATTGATGACCACACAGCAAGTGTCTCCCTCTCAGTCTCCCAGCCCTGTGAGACAGATTCCTCAAGCCCCCAGGTTTCTTGGAAAAGGGGCATTGAAGAGTAGCTTGGTAACAATGCCACTCCCGTTCCCTGGTCAGAAAAAGCTTGCGGAGGCTAAGCACCAGTACAGCATCGACGAGCTGAAGCACCAGGAGAACCTGATGCAGGCCCAGCTGGAGGACGAGCAGGCGCAGCGGGAGGAGCTAGAGAAGCACAAGGTACCGTTCCGGCAGGCTGCACGCCCTCGGCCGCCGTCCTACCTACGTGTGTTTCTGCCTGCAGACTGCGTTTGTGGAACACCTGAATGGCTCCTTCCTGTTTGACAGCATGTACGCTGAGGACTCAGAGGGCAACAATCTGTCCTACCTGCCTGGTGTCGGTGAGCTCCTTGAGACATATCCTTCTGAGTTCATGGCTGTCTCAGAGCAACAGCTGTGGGCTTCCTTAACAGCCACTCACCTACAAGGACAAGTTTGTCATCATCTGCGTGAATATTTTTGAGTATGGCCTGAAACAGCAGGAGAAGCGGAAAACAGAGCTTGACACCTTCAGTGAATGTGTCCGTGAGGCCATCCAGGAAAACCAGGAGCAGGGCAAACGCAAGATTGCCAAATTCGAGGAGAAGCACTTGTCGGTAGGCCCCGAGCCTCCTGAGGCCCTCCCTGTTTGATTCCTAAAGTGCAGTCTATTGTTTCTAGAGTTTAAGTGCCATTCGAGAGGAGTTGGAACTGCCCAACATTGAGAAGATGATCCTAGAATGCAGTGCTGACATCAGTGAGTTGTTCGATGCGCTCATGACGCTGGAGATGCAGCTGGTGGAGCAGCTGGAGGTAAGGCTGGGCCCTGGGCACAAGTGCCAGAATGCATGTTAACTGTGTTCTTTAACATTTCCAGGAGACTATAAACATGTTTGAAAGGAACATTGTTGACATGGTAGGACTGTTTATCGAAAATGTCCAAAGCCTATATCCTTTCTGTGATGACCTTCCCCATGGGGCTCCCGGGCCTTTGCTTAACTCGGGGCTGCACGATGGCTCAGTGCCGGGACCTGGAGAATCACCACCACGAGAAGCTCCTGGAGATCTCTATCAGCACCCTGGAGAAGATTGTCGAGGGCGACCTGGACGAGGACCTGCCTAACGACCTGCGCGCGGTAGGCGGGGCGGGCTGCTCGGAGCCTGACAGCACTTTCTCATTGGATTCTTTTCACTCACCAGCTTTTTGTCGATAAAGATACGATTGTTAATGCTGTCGGGGCATCGCACGACATCCACCTCCTGAAGATTGACAATCGAGAAGATGAGCTGGTGACCAGAATCAACTCTTGGTGTACACGTTTAATAGACAGGGTGAGTCAATCCCAAGCCATCCTAGCAGGCTGGTAAGGAATCGGGCTTTGGTTTCACTCCTCAGATTCACAAGGATGAGATCATGAGGAACCGCAAGCGCGTGAAGGAGATCAATCAGTACATCGACCACATGCAGAGCGAACTGGACAACCTGGAATGTGGCGACATCCTAGACTAGATGAATGTCAGCCACAGGAGCTTCTTCAAAACATAGCACCAGCCCCAGCCAGGAGAAGGAAGTGCACACGCCTCACCCGCACCTCTAGAGAGTTGCTGGGCATCTCTCAACCGCGATCCCCAACACCATTCTTCCCCCACCCCTGGAAAAACTTCCAAAAGTAGAGAAAATAAAGGACTCATTTCACATTTCCCCTACTCATAAAAAAAAAAAAAAAATCAGCTGGGTGCGGTGGTTCACGTCTGTAATC